CAGGATGCTGAGAGGCCAGGAAAGGTGAGGCCTCAAGGCGCCATGGGGTTGTGGTGACCCCAAGATCACTGGGCACAGAGCAGGGATGGCTGGGGGTGGAAGGGGAGGGGCGCGGGCTGAGGTTCTAGGGCCCCAAAGCCAGGTGTGATGTGGCTCTAGGGGGAGTGAGGAAGGGGAGAATGTCCCTCTGAGCGTGCCTCTTGGGGAAGGCAGGGGTTCTGGCTGGGGCTTCTCCACTCCCAGGAAAGGAGGTGGTGTGGAAGGAGCGGGTGGGACGGAGGAGAGAGCGCCCCGCGGCCGCAGGACCAGCAGGTGGGGGACCAGGGTCAGCGCTGCTGGAGGGGCCTTAGCGCGACAGGACTGGCCAGAGACCGGGGATGTGGCACAGAAAGAGTTAAAGGGCACCCCAGGGACCGCCCTGCCGGTCCACCCATGTCACCCATGTTGGCCCCTACTCCAGCCCCCGTCTGCTCTGCAGGGGAAGGAACCGGGAGCCGCGGTGGGGGCGACTGGGGGTGTCGGTCTTTCCAGAAAATCAGGCAGGCATCAGGAAAGAAGGGGCGAGAACCCGGGGACGCGAGAGGAAGGGGGCGAGGGGGCGCCCAGGGAGGCGGAGGGAGCGAGAGGAAGGGGGGCTGAGCCACGGCCCCCACGCCCGCGCGCCCCTCCGCGTCCCAGGGCGTCCCCTCCCGGAGCTGGGACCCACCGCGACCACCACCTGCTGGGCCAGGGTCCGCGGGCTCAGGGGTCTGCAGGATTAGGGTCTGCGGAACCAGGACCCGTGGGACAAAGGTCTGTGGGGCGCGGGTCCGCGGGGTGGAATTCAGCGCGCCGAGTCTGCGTATGGCCGGGGTACGAGGCGCTCCCTGCGCAGGGTGGGCAGGACCGAAGCTCGCCGGGAGGCTGCGCGGAGGGCGGGCGGGGACCCTCGGCTGCCGCTCCCACCCCCGCGGGGCCGCCCCCGAGCCCGCCCTCCGCCGCCGCCCTCGCCCTGCGTCGCCGCCGGAAAGTTTGCACCGACCCCGATCTGGCAGCGCCGCGAAGACGAGCGGTCACCGGCGCCCGACCCGAGCGCGCCCAGAGGACGGCGGGGAGCCAAGCCGACCCCCGAGCAGCGCCGCGCGGTGAGCACCTGGGCCGCGGCCCCGAGGGGACGCGCCCGGCCCCCAGCTCCCTCTTTATCCCTAGGACCCTGAGGCTCAGAGGGGCAGCTTCAGGGGAGGACACCCCACTGGCCAGGACGCCCCAGGCTCTGCTGCTCTGCCACTCAGCTGCCCTCGGAGGAGCGTACACACCCACCAGGACTGCATTGCCCCAGCTGTGCAGCCCCTGCCAGATGTGGGAGGCAGCTAGCTGCCCAGAGGCATGCCCCCCTGCCAGCCACAGCGACCCCTGCTGCTGTTGCTGCTGCTGCTGGCCTGCCAGGTGAGGACTCACAGCACCCTCAGCACCCAGGGTCTGTCTGGTTGCTTGTGCATGTGTCCCCCAGCCACAGGTCCCCTCCGCTCAGGTGATGGACTTCCTGTTTGAGAAGTGGAAGCTCTACGGTGACCAGTGTCACCACAACCTGAGCCTGCTGCCCCCTCCCACGGGTGAGCCCCCCACCCAGAGCCTTTCAGCCTGTCCTGCTCTGCCCTGCCCTACCCTACCCTGCAGAGCTGGTGTGCAACAGAACCTTCGACAAGTATTCCTGCTGGCCGGACACCCCCGCCAATACCACGGCCAACATCTCCTGCCCCTGGTACCTGCCTTGGCACCACAAAGGTACCCATAGAGGGGAGGAACTGTGGGGGGGGGGGCTGACCCCAGCCTCCCCCCACACCCCCAGTGCAACACCGCTTCGTGTTCAAGAGATGCGGGCCCGACGGTCAGTGGGTGCGTGGACCCCGGGGGCAGCCTTGGCGTGATGCCTCCCAGTGCCAGATGGATGGCGAGGAGATTGAGGTCCAGGTCAGTGGGCGGCAGGCAGGCGCGGTGGGGCTGCCTGGCCCTCACAGGCCACTGTAACTCGCAGAAGGAGGTGGCCAAGATGTACAGCAGCTTCCAGGTGATGTACACAGTGGGCTACAGCCTGTCCCTGGGGGCCCTGCTCCTCGCCTTGGCCATCCTGGGGGGCCTCAGGTAGGATTCCGCCAGCGCCCGGGGCGGCCGCAGGAGGACGGGCGCTGACTGGCTGTGCCCACAGCAAGCTGCACTGCACCCGCAATGCCATCCACGCGAATCTGTTTGCGTCCTTCGTGCTGAAAGCCAGCTCCGTGCTGGTCATTGATGGGCTGCTCAGGACCCGCTACAGCCAGAAAATTGGCGACGACCTCAGTGTCAGCACCTGGCTCAGTGATGGAGTGAGCCCCCCTCGGCGGCCCCAGGCAGGTGGACGTAGCCGCGCTCACACTGCACCTGTACCAGGCGGTGGCTGGCTGCCGTGTGGCCGCGGTGTTCATGCAATATGGCATCGTGGCCAACTACTGCTGGCTGCTGGTGGAGGGCCTGTACCTGCACAACCTGCTGGGCCTGGCCACCCTCCCCGAGAGGAGCTTCTTCAGCCTCTACCTGGGCATCGGCTGGGGTGAGTGGGCTGGCATGAGAGGGGGTTAAGGCGCCTTTGGGACCACAGCTGCTGCCCCCCACAGGTGCCCCCATGCTGTTCGTCGTCCCCTGGGCAGTGGTCAAGTGTCTGTTCGAGAACGTCCAGTGAGTATGAGCGGCTGGACAGCCTGGGGAGGTGCCCCAGTATGTGAGTGGCCTGGCCTCGCAGGTGCTGGACCAGCAATGACAACATGGGCTTCTGGTGGATCCTGCGGTTCCCCGTCTTCCTGGCCATCCTGGTGAGGAAATGAAGAGCCAGGAGCGCACCCCAGGATGCCCCTGACTCGCACCCTTCTCACACAGATCAACTTCTTCATCTTCGTCCGCATCGTTCAGCTGCTCGTGGCCAAGCTGCGGGCACGGCAGATGCACCACACAGACTACAAGTTCCGGTGGGTGCCGCGGCAGCTGGCGTCTCGAGACCGGCGGTGGGTGACTCAGGCGCTGCCTCTGCAGGCTGGCCAAGTCCACGCTGACCCTCATCCCTCTGCTGGGCGTCCACGAAGTGGTCTTCGCCTTCGTGACGGACGAGCACGCCCAGGGCACCCTGCGCTCCGCCAAGCTCTTCTTCGACCTCTTCCTCAGCTCCTTCCAGGTGCCCGCCCGCCCGCCGGCTCCCCCGCCCGGGTGTGCCACCCCTGACCACCCTGTCTCTCCAGGGCCTGCTGGTGGCTGTCCTCTACTGCTTCCTCAACAAGGAGGTAGGTGGGAGTGGGGGCATCTGAGACCATCACTAGGACTGGCCTGCCCCGTCCCCCTCCCCAGGTGCAGTCGGAGCTGCGGCGGCGTTGGCACCGCTGGCGCCTGGGCAAAGTGCTATGGGAGGAGCGGAACACCAGCAACCACAGGGCCTCATCTTCGCCCGGCCACGGCCCTCCCAGCAAGGAGCTGCAGTTTGGGAGGGGTGGTGGCAGCCAGGATTCATCTGCGGAGACCCCCTTGGCTGGTGGCCTCCCTAGATTGGCTGAGAGCCCCTTCTGAACCCTGCTGGGACCCCAGCTAGGGCTGGACTCTGGCACCCAGAGGGCGTCGCTGGACAACCCAGAACTGGACGCCCAGCTGAGGCTGGGGGCGGGGGAGCCAACAGCAGCCCCCACCTACCCCCCACCCCCAGTGTGGCTGTCTGCGAGATTGGGCCTCCTCTCCCTGCACCTGCCTTGTCCCTGGTGCAGAGGTGAGCAGAGGAGTCCAGGGCGGGAGTGGGGGCTGTGCCGTGAACTGCGTGCCAGTGTCCCCACGTATGTCGGCACGTCCCATGTGCATGGAAATGTCCTCCAACAATAAAGAGCTCAAGTGGTCACCGTGCATGTCCTGGAAAGCAGGGCTGGAAAT